GTAAAGGTCTCCATGATCTGGCCCCCCTTCTTACTTCTCTATCACCCTACCAATCTTCTCAACTACCTCCACTGTGCTCTAGGCACTCTGGCCTCGGGGCCTTTGCTCTTGCTGTCCCTTCTGTGTGAAATGCTGTTCCCTCTGCTCTTGCCAGGATTAGCTCCTTGTCATTCAAATCTGGACTTAACCTTTCCCTACCCATTCAGTCACCACTTGGTATATCAAACGATTTGCATAGTCTACATCATTATTTGGTTTTTAAATGGTGTGCCCTCTCTTTCACGTAGAAGGTAAAGTTCCATGACAGCAGGAAGTTGGTTCTTCTTGTTACCTCCGGCGCCCAGGACAGAACGTGGTACATATTAAGTGCTTAGTAAGTATTTGTTGAACGCTAAATGTGGTTAAAACGCAAAAACCCATGTTTCCTAATCGCTATCCCCAACTCTGCCTCCCAGTGACGCTAACCGACCTGAGAACCGCAGACTCCCTTGACAAGTAGCTTTCACTTAACTCTGCCGCGTGAACTGGGAGAAAAACCCAGCTGGGATGCAGAAACAGGCAAAGGGTTGTCAAGAGAGACGCTGAGTGATGAACCACTAGTCTCCCTCTAAACCGCAAACAAGAGTCCACACCCCAAGGGGGCGGTCAAGGAGAGAGCCGTACCCAGAGCCAGGGCACTGTACGGCCGCCTACCTGTCAGAGGAGTCCGCGTCGTCGAATTGCCCGGGGACCACCCGGCTCATGAGAAGCCGCCGGTAGTCCATGACTGGAGAGCGCCGCCGGAGGCCGCCGCTCTGCGATGGAAAGGAACGGCTCAGACGGATGTACCCACGGCCGATCCAAAGGCCTTGGCGTGGATATCCGCCTTGCAAACCATTCAGAAGCCAACAGTGGCCACCACGTGCGACGGGAAAACGGGACCGACAGATCCACCACCCTGCCACCCCAACCGGAAGCCCCTCACCGCCTCGCCCGGAAGTCTGACTTGAGCGGAAGTCCCGCCCCTGCGCCGAGCTGGGAGTCCGGAGCTCTCTGGATGGCGCGCTGTATAGGGCTGTGGATGTTCTGTGCTCTCAGGAAGGCGTGTTGAGTAGCCGGCACGGCGAGGCCCGTGCTGGCCGTTTCTTCCCGGAGTTTTCGTTTCTGTACCCCACTTTGTGTTTACTGCGGCAGGAGGCGCCAGCTAGCCCACAGGCTGTTCGGCCTAGGGGGTCGTACCTTCCTAACTTCACCACTCTCTGGGAAGACACCGCACCCACAGTAGGGTCGCTCGGGCCTCGCGGGCTGCACCTGTCTCTGCGGAGTTCCCCCGGCGCGGGCGGACGTCACACAGGGGCGTTCCAGCACTCCGGGAGCCCGATTGCGAGTTTGTGAGAGTCCTTGGTGGAGGAGGTTGGAAAGCGTTCTCCCTCCCACAAAACCCGGTGCAGAGGGAGGGAGAGCCAGGTCCGTAGCGTGGGTCCAAGAAACTATGGATCCTGGAAGTGAGCACACTTTTGTGTCTTAAAAAGTTTGGTGTCTCGTTTTGAGGTGAAAAATGAATGAGATAAGTGCTTTTTAAAAAGGTAAAGTTTGTCTTACAACTGAAAAAGCTTTTTACCTACTAATAGACACATTTTTTTTTTAAAGAAGTCTTCTATTGTTCAACAGTTATGAACAAGGACTATCAAAAATTTTGGTCATCACCTTCAGATCCTGTACATTTTGAAGTGGATACTTCTCATGAAAAAGTAGAAAGCATGTCAGAATCGGATACCATGAATGTCAGCAATCTTTCTCAAGGTGTAATGCTTTCACATTCTCCAATCTGTATGGAAACCACCGGCACCACTTGTGACTTGCCTCAGGTGTGCATTGCTTATAAGTTCCAGGAGGCTCATTGAAGTATTGATGCCTTTTTTATTAATACAGAACGAAATAAAGAATTTTGAAAGGGAAAATGAGTATGAATCCACACTTTGTGAAGATGCTTATGGCACACTAGACAATTTGTTAAATGGTAAGTATCTACTTGTTAGCAATATGCAAAAGGTTTTTATTTCCTTCTTTCTCTTTCTTATGAGATAACAACATTGAAAATTACTCAACGAATGCACTAATTCAGCCAGTTGACACCATCAGCATATCTTCCTTGAGACAATTTGAAACCGTTTGCAAATTTCACTGGGTAGAAGCATTTGATGATGAAATGACAGAGAAGCCAGAATTTCAAAGTCAAGTGTATAATTATGCAAAAGACAACAATATAAAGCAAGACTCATTTAAGGAAGAAAATCCAATGGAAACTAGTGTTTCTGCAAATACAGACCAACTTGGTAACGAGTATTTTAGACAGCCTCCTCCTAGAAGCCCGCCTCTAATCCACTGCAGTGGAGAGATGCTGAAATTTACAGAAAAGTCACTGGCTAAAAGTATTGCCAAGGAATCTGCCCTCAACCCTAGCCAACCTCCAAGCTTCTTATGTAAGGAAAGTGTACACAATAATATTGTAAAACCATTTTCACACTTACTTTGTTTACTATAATTTACAGACTGCAGTTCCTTCAAAAGAAATACAGAATTATGGGGAGATTCCTGAGATGTCAGTCAGTTATGAAAAGGAAGTCACAGCAGAGGGTGTGGAGAGGCCAGAAATTGTCTCAACTTGGTCTTCGGCAGGCATTTCCTGGAGGAGTGAAGCATGTCGGGAGAACTGTGAGATGCCTGACTGGGAGCAAAGTGCTGAAAGCTTACAACCTGTTCAAGAGGACATGGCTTTAAATGAAGTCTTGCAGAAATTAAAACATACTAACAGAAAGCAGGAAGTGCGAATCCAAGAACTCCAGTGTAGTAACCTGTATTTAGAGAAGAGGGTTAAAGAACTACAGATGAAGATTACCAAACAGCAAGTGTTCATTGATGTCATCAATAAGCTAAAGGAGAATGTTGAAGAATTAATTGAAGACAAATACAAAATAATCCTAGAGAAGAATGATACTAAAAAGACATTGCAGAATTTGGAAGAGGTTTTAGCTAACACGCAAAAACATCTTCAGGAATCCAGGAATGACAAGGAAATGTTACAGCTTCAATTTAAGAAGATCAAGGCTAATTATGTGTGTTTACAGGAAAGGTACATGACTGAAATGCAACAAAAAAATAAATCTGTAAGTCAGTATTTAGAGATGGACAAAACCTTAAGCAAGAAAGAAGAAGAGGTAGAGAGACTACAACAACTCAAAAAAGAACTGGAAAAGGCCACAGCTTCTGCTTTGGACTTGTTGAAACGGGAAAAAGAGGCCCAAGAACAAGAGTTCTTGTCTTTACAGGAGGAATTCCAGAAACTTGAAAAGGAAAACCTGGAAGAAAGACAGAAACTGAAATCTAGACTTGAGAAATTGCTCACTCAAGTTAGAAATTTGCAATTTATGTCTGAAAATGAAAGAACGAAGAATATAAAACTTCAGCAGCAAATCAACGAAGTAAAAAATGAGAATGCAAAACTTAAACAGCAGGTTGCAAGGAGTGAAGAGCAAAATTATGTCCCTAAATTTGAGACAGCTCAGTTAAAGGATCAATTAGAGGAAGTCTTGAAGTCAGATATTACCAAGGTATTGATACACATTCTAAATCTCTAATGCGGTATTTTGACAAATCTGAATTACGTGCATGTAGGATACAAAAACGACACATTCTAATCTGCTCCCGGATTGCTCACCTTGTGAAGAGAGGCTGAATCCTGCAGATATAAAAAGAGCTTCTCAGCTGGCCTCCAAAATGCACAGTCTTCTGGCTCTGATGGTGGGACTTCTCACATGCCAGGTAATAAAACATATATATTAGATATTTTAGTATTTCATCTAGCTTCTGAAACTCTTACCCTTAGGACATCATCAATTCTGATGCTGAACATTTCAAAGAGAGTGAGAAGGTTAGTGATATAATGCTGCAAAAACTGAAGAGCCTCCATCTTAAAAAGAAAACTTTAGATAAAGAGGTATTATATTTATTCTTCTTCTAAAAATTTTACTCTAAAATACAGAATGTTTTCCTTTTCTTAGCTACTGAAACATAAAGATAGAATCACAACCTTTAGAGAGTTAATTGCTAAGGAAAAAGCATTTCAAGATCATGCTATTAAGGTGAGCTTAATATTTACTACGTACTATCTTTATTGAAAGTGAGAACAAATATATTTAATCTCAGGTCATAGACTGTGATTCAGATGAAGCCAAGAGTATCAGAGATGTACCTACCCTTCTGGGAGCCAAACTGGATAAGTACCACAGTCTAAATGAGGAGCTTGATTTCTTGGTAAGAAAGACCTTTTTTTACCTTGCTATTATAGATTAGTATGTTTACTGATATTTCTCCATAGATCACAAAACTGGGACATCTCCTAGAGTCAAAAGAAAACCACTGCAACAGACTCATTGAAGAAAATGACAAGTATCAAAGACATTTAGGCAACTTAATAAAGAAGGTAGACATTTTTTTTTCTTTTGTATTTTGAGAAAAAATAATTGGTTTAGCTTATTTTTTTCAAGGTTACATCATATGAAGAAATCATTGAATGTGCTGACCAAAGGCTTGCAATATCCCACTCCCAGATTGCACAGTAAGTTGAAAAAACGAATCCTTAATTTTGTGTAGTCATAAAATTCAATTGTTTCTTCTTTCAGTTTGGAAGAGAGAAATAAACATTTAGAGGATTTAATTAGAAAGCCCAGAGAAAAAGCCAGAAAACCAAGGTAAGTTTCCCTTTATTTTTAAAATTAATAATTTTTTACATTATTTTCTTTCTATTTCTTACAGATCAAAAAGCTTAGAAAATCATCCGAAGTCCATGACCATGGTAGGTCACCTTGATGATCATGATAAAGAATCAACTTACGAAACATTTTTCCTTTCATTTTTAGATGCCAGCTCTTTTTAAAGAAAATAGAAATGATTTAGATTAAACAAGCCTGAAGATTAAACAGTAATCATTTTTGTCAACCACTCCAGGAAGAGTCATTACTACATATGCTAGCCAAATCAATCCATGCAGATGATATATTAAAATCTGTATAAAGGGTAAAGTCTTACATTCCAAAGATGTGATTACTTTTCTTCTAATTTCTTCCTGTGAATAATCAAATATATTCTATTTAACATAAACAGAAGAATACAGTGGTTTTTTGACCAAATAT